TTGTTTGGGTTGATTTCTAATTTTAATTCTATTGCGGTTAGAGATGATACTCTGATTTCAATCCTCTTAAATTTGAGGCTCACACTGAGGATTAAGTATAAAAAAATTTTTTTTGATACCTGTTTCATGGACTCGCCTCACAAACTTCTGTTTTAAGGTGGGGTAATTATAGTGCGTTCAGGGATGGATTTTTCTTCTGCTTTGGTTATGCATAGAGTGCACTGTGGCCCTTCAACACTATACTCTGAAATCCCACACAGTATTTTCCTCATCTGGAGGTCCTATAGGCTTACACTAGGGAGGAGGATCCAGTTCAGGCCAGCGTAGTCTTCAGCTGCGCCGTGGGACTTTCGGGGGAGCGCCTTTGCCCTCTCAGAACGGCTGGGCGGAACGGTGGGTTTGTGAGCCCTCCAGGCTCAGGGTGGGTCGCTCAGGGGCCATCTGGGGACTTTGGGAAGCAATGAAAGTTGTACCCTAGGATTTTTTTCTACTGGTCTTCTCTTCAGAGGCGAGAAAGCCAAGTTAAGAAAACCCAGACTCAGAAGGAGGTGGAGCGGGACTGCGTTCAGGCAAGGTGGCAGAACGCCTCGCCGTGGACGAAGAGAGCACATCTCTTCTTGCGAGGCCTAAGGAAGTAGGGCTCCCACTCGCCTCGGCAACCCAAGGACCCAGCCAAGGAGAGAGCCTCCAGATGAATCCTTCCTCTCCTCCTTCCTTCCCAGCCGCTCAAACTTTCACAAAGAGGAACTGGGTGCGGTAAAGAGGCCGGACACGGAACCGCTCGTCCGGTGACCGAAGAGACGGCGAGGAGGAGCCCGCGAACCCGCCTCTGTTCAGGCCCCGCCCACTCGACGTAATTTGCCCGCCCCTCTCCACCCTCCGAAGGGTGGAGCCTGAGGCCCCGCCTCCAAGCGGCCTCTCCCCGGAGTGCCTGGCGGCCAGCAGGGCGGGGCAGGAGGCTGGGAGAGGGACGGGTGCGGGGGTGGGGGAGAGGAAGGGAGCGGTCACGTGTGAGGGGCGGCCCGAGGTCACGTGACGGAGCGCCGGAGCGGAGGGAGCCGGGGCTGGGAGTTCTCCTGAGGGAAGAGGAGTGGAGTAGGGGGGACGCGGCGGCGGCGTTGACAATGGTGAGTGCGCGGCGGCCAGCGCGCTCGCCTCCTGATAATTATGACCATTTTCATTTTATTTCAGAGTTTTCTTGGAGGCTTTTTTGGTCCAATTTGTGAGATCGATATTGTTCTTAATGATGGGGAAACCAGGAAAATGGCAGAAATGAAAACTGAAGATGGCAAAGTAGAAAAACACTATCTCTTCTATGACGGAGAATCCGTTTCAGGAAAGGTAAATCTTCTGTTTGACAAAACTATCTAATTGCTACTATTGTGTCTGTTGATCTTATTTCTAGGTACTCTGTAGAGGACTTGAGTACTTTTGGGATGTGTCTATGCATGGTCAGATATGTTTATGACGCCTTCTATAAGGTTTCACTTTTTTCCCCTTTTCTTTATCCGGTAATGTATACGGTTTTTTGTTTTGGGTTTTTTTAACATCTCTTATAATTTCATGTTTTGGCAGGTAAACCTAGCCTTTAAGCAACCTGGAAAGAGGCTAGAACACCAAGGAATTAGAATTGAATTTGTAGGTCAAATTGGTGAGTTTTAAAATAGTATTATTTCTTTTTCTAATTGGTCTTTTTGCCTTTTAAAATTTCTCAGAACTTTTCAATGACAAGAGTAATACTCATGAATTTGTAAACCTAGTGAAAGAACTAGCCTTACCTGGAGAACTGACTCAGAGCAGAAGTTATGATTTTGAATTTATGCAAGTTGAAAAGCCATATGAATCTTACATCGGTGCCAATGTCCGCTTGAGGTATGAATGTGTATTATAAACTGTAAACAGAATTTAACTCATCGACTCTCTTTTAACTTTGTAGGTATTTTCTTAAAGTGACAATAGTGAGAAGACTGACAGATTTGGTAAAAGAGTATGATCTTATTGTTCACCAGCTTGCCACCTATCCTGATGTTAACAACTCTATTAAGATGGAAGTGGGCATTGAAGATTGTCTACATATAGAATTTGAATATAATAAATCAAAGTAAGTATCATTCACAGATAAGTTGTTCAGAGGATATTTAGTGAGATATGTTCTTCCCCAATAGGTATCATTTAAAGGATGTGATTGTTGGAAAAATTTACTTCTTATTAGTAAGAATAAAAATACAACATATGGAGTTACAGCTGATCAAAAAAGAGATCACAGGAATTGGTAAGTTGAAAAGAGTATGTAAATTAAAATTCTTAAATTAATGTTATTTACATTATTGCACTAGGACCCAGTACCACAACAGAAACAGAAACAATCGCCAAATATGAAATAATGGATGGTGCACCAGTAAAAGGTAACACACTTTTCAGTTACTTCTTTTGTATATTAGAATTAAGTAGAAATTCCTTTTCTTTCAGGTGAATCAATTCCAATAAGGCTATTTTTAGCAGGATATGACCCAACTCCAACAATGAGAGATGTGAACAAAAAATTTTCAGTAAGGTACTTTTTGAATTTAGTGCTTGTTGATGAGGAAGACCGGAGGTACTTCAAACAGCAGGTATGGTGCCACTTGGGCTGGTATTATGTTCTTAATTTGTTAATATCTTGCATTTGTTTACTAGGAGATAATTTTATGGAGAAAAGCTCCTGAAAAACTGAGGAAACAGAGAACAAACTTTCACCAGCGATTTGAATCTCCAGAATCACAGGCATCTGCCGAACAGCCTGAAATGTGAACTGAACAGGAGAAAAAAAGAAAAGCAAAAAACTCCTGTAACCCTTGAGATTAAGTTCAGCAGGTTAAAGATGGTTGCAGCTGGAGGGGGCGGAAAAAGGCCAAAACTCCATATATGTTAGTCTTCCTTTATCTTACAGCGCAGCATTTATTTTATGATATAATGAAATGTTCGTTCATGTATATACATTTTTAAAAGTGCTTTCTTTGAAACACTGGAACTTTGTTAAGCTGCCTTTTTTTTTTTAACTTCCTACTTTGATGATAAGCACTCAGATATATATCAGCGTAAACATGAAAAATTTTCATGTGAGTAGGCTGGTATTTGTAATTTTGCTTTCTTTCTGCATAATGTTGATTATAAATCCTCTCTTTTCAGGCTAATGATTACCTCTTATTCTCTACATGCAAAAAATTAAATATTTTGTGTTCAAATAAAATTAGAAAACCTGAGTGGCCTCTTGTGTCCTGCAGAGATTTAAAACATGGCATCTCAATATTTTTGAGAACTACATTTGTTTTTAACATATGTGTTTGAGAAAAGCATATGGAGTGTTTCACCGCAGGCACTTCTGAGTACCATTCCATGGCTTCCAGAATTTTATCCTCTTTGAGGTCTTCTGTGCTATGAATATTAGATTTCTTTCCCCAAGGGATTATGTGGCAGGTCATTATGGCCTTCTTTTTTTTGGCCATATTAAGTAACAGTTTTGCTATATTCCAGTAGTACCGTTGTGTGTTTTCTGCAATGTGGAGTTGACTTAGCTTGGCATTTTAGATTTGTTAAAACTATTTTTTCCATAAATACTTTGAAACATATTTATATATTTCAATTTAAGGAATCTTTTTGCCATGTGTATGCAAATATTATTTTCTTCATACATTCATTTTCTTTTCAGGGGAAAATTTTGGGATGGGGGACTCAGGAGGACCTGTGAAGCATGTAGTTATCTAGATCTGGGTAATTTCATGTTTATTAAACTCGAACTTTGGCTAGTTAAACTCATATTGAAACTTCATCTAGTCTCTTAATTTTTTAACACTAAATTCAAGTCATTTGTTTTAAGTCTCTAAAAAAGAAGATTGCAGTCATCCATTCATATGCATGGGGTCTGATCGCAAATACACTAAATGTGGAGTGTAGGAACCAAAATGAAACCTGCTGTATGGAAACTACTTTCACTTATGGTTCATTGGTTTTTGTACCAATATTTTTTATGCACTTCAGTGCAAGTCTTGTCAGTTAACCTTACTTTATGAGTAAGCTAAATAACCCAAATTACATTTCTTTAAACCTGTTTTACTACTATGGCACTTTGATAAAATGGTCAGGAACCAACTTTACTGGCAAAAGGGTCCATGTACCACCATGTGCTGGAGCATCTGTTCTACATGTGGATATCTATGAATGGTAATGTTTTCCTTCATGTAAGTGCCTATTCAGAGTTTCAGAATTTTAAAATGCCAAATATTTTCATGGTCATTTGCATGTAGTAAGCCAGAAAATATTCAAAGAGATTTTGAAAACCAATTGTATTTAACCAGCCTCAAATTGTGCAACCATGATGTATAATAAAGAATTTGAAACAGAAACTGAGCTTGCTGTTTGCATGATTAAAATAGCTCTGTTCTCAAATCTCTTCTCATTGTTAGATTTATTGTCGAGGATAGGATTGTTCAATAGTTTAGGAAGCTGTAACTGTGATAATGAATTTTTATAAATATTACTGGTTTCAATTTTAAATAGATATATAATGCTTTTAATAGGCTGGCTTAAAACTGTCATATACAGGATGCCTATCCGTTTTGCTCAAGACTTTTTGTAGCATAACCAATTTGAAAAAAATTCAAATTTAATATTTGGTGATTTCAGTCAAAAGTCAGCCAGCTAATTAGAAGTCATAAACTGAAAAAGAAATTTGTGTCTTTAATGAAGAGTTACAATGTCTAATCCATTGGTTCTCAACCCTGGCTGCATATCAGAATCACCTTAGAAGCTTTTAAAATAACCAGGCCCGGGTCCTACTCTGACCAATAAAATAAGAATCTCAGAGACTGGGCCATAAGCATTAAAAACAAAACAACCTCAAAAAAATACCTGTCATCTCAGCCACTTCAGGAGTCTGAGGCGGAAGGATCACCTGGAATTCGAGACCAGCCTGGCCAACAAAAATGAGACCCTATCTCTACAAAAAAATTAACAATGAGCTGGGCATGGTGGCATGCACCTGTATTTCCAGCTATTTAGGAAGCTGAGACAGGAAGATCCCTTTGAGAGGTGAAGCCAGCTGGACTTCTGAGTTGCGTGGGGACTTGGAGAACTTTTCTGTCTTACAAGGGGATTGTAGAATGCACCAATCAACACTCTAGCTAGGATTGTAAAACGCACTCTGGCTAGCTGGAGGTTTGTAAAATGTACCAATCAGTGCTTGTGAAAACGCACCAATCAGGCTGGGCACAGTGGCTCACGCCTGTAATCCCAGCACTTTGGGAGGCTGAGGCGGGCAGATCACCTGAGTTCCAGGAGTTCGAGACCAGCCTGACCAACGTGGAGAAACTCCATCTCTACCAAAAATGCATTAGTCGGGCGTGGTGGCACATGCCTGTAATCCCAGCTACTAGGGAGGCTGAGGCAGAATTGCTTGAACCCGGGAGGCAGAGGTTGCAGTGAGCCGAGATCACACCAATGCACTCCAGCCTGGCTAGAAGTTTGTAAAATGGACCAACCAGTGTTCTGTAGAATGGACCAATCAGCAGGACGTGGGCGGGGACAAATAAGAGAATAAAAGCTGGCCACCCCCCAGCCAGCAGCGGCAACCGGCTCGGGTCCCCCTCCATACTGTGGAAGCTCTGTTCTTTCACTCTTCACGATACATCTTGCTGCTGCTCACTCTGGGCCTGTGCCACATTTAAGAGCTGTAACACTCAAGGCGAAGGTCCACGGCTCCGTTAAGTCAGCGAGACCGCAAACCCACTGGAAGGAACCAACTCTGGACACACCTTGAGTACACGAATTTGAAATTACACTGAGGTGATCATGCCACTGCACTGTAGCTTGGGTGACAGAGACACCATGTCTCAAAAATCTACCCAGAGTTGGGAACCACTGATCTAAACCATTAAAATTTTTATTTCTGTCACTAATGAAGAATTTTCTCATTGTTTTGATATTGCTG